ACAACCTACTTCCCACAGTTATAGACCCTTAACGCAGGAAGATGAGTCTATCAGAAATCAATGTTCTGAACTTCCTTTCTGAAAGCAGTAGGCTTTTGTACTCAATAGTAATTTTATATGGATTCTCTATCACTGGGTATTGATGTCCAAACAATAAATCCTTTTCCCTTTTTTATTGACATGAAACGTAAGTGCTCATTTAGGTAGTCTGACGCCTAAATGAGCACTTACATTGTATGTCATCAGTAGTAGGCATCAGACTACTTAAATGAGCACTTATGTTGTATGCTTATGCCTATTTCAAAATTATAGATTATGCATAAAATACTATAACAAAAAGGGCTGTTGTAAATATACTTAAGCTGTAAGGAATCAATTAGCATCATAATATTAGTAGCAAAAGGCAGTTGGATAATGTGTGCGTAGCTTTGGATTTTTTTTTTTTTTTTTCACAAAATGTATTTGGATTTTTTTTTTTTCTTAATTGACAGGGTTTCGCTTAGTCGCCCAGGCTGAAGTGGAGTGGTGATCTCGGCTCACTGCAGCCTCGACCTCCGGGGCTCAGGTGGTCCTCCCACCTCGACCTCCCGAGTGGGAACTCTAGTTGGGCGCCACCAGGCTTGGCTAATTAACTTTGAAACGACTTAGACAAGGCCTCTGCCATGTGCCTTGCACAATAAACTCTCCACAAACATCTGTTCAGCGATTTTACAGAACTGCGGTCCCACACCTGCTTTCAGGGAAGCTTCCCGTTTCTCTGGAGTTACTTCCCTTCACTTTGGGGGTGCTAGACGTCCTATTGCGCAAACTTGGCCCCTGGCCACAGGGTCCGCCGTGGCGCAAGCTGTGGTACAGGCTGCGCGCCCCGCCTCGGCCCACAGGCGCCTGAGATCCCGGGACGGATCGCGGTCCGAGGCTCCGCGGAGCTTACGCCTGCGCACAACGCGGCCGGTCGGACGGGGGCGGAGCCAGGGCCGATCACGCCCTTCGTCCACTCCGCCAGGTGCGCGTGCGCAGCGGCCCCGACCCCGCCTCAGTCTTCCAGGGCGGCGGTGGGTGTCCGCTTCTCTCTGCTCTTCGACTGCACCGCACTCGCGCGTGACCCTGACTCCCCCTAGTCAGCTCAGCGGTGCTGCCATGGCGTGGCGGCGGCGCGAAGCCAGCGTCGGGGCTCGCGGCGTGTTGGCTCTGGCGTTGCTCGCCCTGGCCCTGTGCGTGCCCGGGGCCCGGGGCCGGGCTCTCGAGTGGTTCTCGGCCGTGGTAAACATCGAGTACGTGGACCCGCAGACCAACCTGACGGTGTGGAGCGTCTCGGAGAGTGGCCGCTTCGGCGACAGCTCGCCCAAGGAGGGCGCGCATGGCCTGGTGGGCGTCCCGTGGGCGCCCGGCGGAGACCTCGAGGGCTGCGCGCCCGACACGCGCTTCTTCGTGCCCGAGCCCGGCGGCCGAGGGGCCGCGCCCTGGGTCGCCCTGGTGGCTCGTGGGGGCTGCACCTTCAAGGACAAGGTGCTGGTGGCGGCGCGGAGGAACGCCTCGGCCGTCGTCCTCTACAATGAGGAGCGCTACGGGAACATCACCTTGCCCATGTCTCACGCGGGTGAGCAGGCCGGGGCGCGAGGACGGGAGGGGCTTCACATTGATTTCTTTGTTCTTTCCTACAGGAACAGGAAATATAGTGGTCATTATGATTAGCTATCCAAAAGGAAGAGAAATTTTGGAGCTGGTGCAAAAAGGAATTCCAGTAACGATGACCATAGGGGTTGGCACCCGGCATGTACAGGAGTTCATCAGCGGTCAGTCTGTGGTGTTTGTGGCCATTGCCTTCATCACCATGATGATTATCTCGTTAGCCTGGCTAATATTTTACTATATACAGCGTTTCCTATATACTGGCTCTCAGATTGGAAGTCAGGTAATGATGGATAACTCTGAATTTTGCTTTTTTCAATAACTGTATTAATATTTTCCTACCCAAGAGCCATAGAAAAGAAACTAAGAAAGTTATTGGCCAGCTTCTACTTCATACTGTAAAGCATGGAGAAAAGGTAATATTTTCATGGTTTTTCTTTTGTTTTGTAATGTAGTAACACTTTCCTTTTCTTTTTACAGGGAATTGATGTTGATGCTGAAAATTGTGCAGTGTGTATTGAAAATTTCAAAGTAAAGGATATTATTAGAATTCTGCCATGCAAGTATGTTCTTTTTACATATTGAGATGTTAAAATAAAAACATTAACACATACTTAATCTTTTTAGGCATATTTTTCATAGAATATGCATTGACCCATGGCTTTTGGATCACCGAACATGTCCAATGTGTAAACTTGATGTCATCAAAGCCCTAGGATATTGGGTTTGTTACATTTTTGTTTATATTCAATCTCTATCATGTTTTTTCTTCTGTTCTAATTCTCAAGGGAGAGCCTGGGGATGTACAGGAGATGCCTGCTCCAGAATCTCCTCCTGGAAGGGATCCAGCTGCAAATTTGAGTCTAGCTTTACCAGATGATGACGGAAGTGATGACAGCAGTCCACCATCAGCCTCCCCTGCTGAATCTGAGCCACAGTGTGATCCCAGCTTTAAAGGAGATGCAGGAGAAAATACGGCATTGCTAGGTGAGCGGTGTGCAAATTATAAAACAATAGAATGTGGCCAGGAGTGGTGGCTCACACCTGTAATCTCAGTGCTTTGGGAGTTTAAGGTGGGAGGATTGCTCGAGTTTGAGCTATCGAAGAGTAAGTAACCAGAAATTTGAGAACAGCCTGGGCAGCATAGTGAGACCCCATCTCTACAAAAACTTCACAGATTAGCCAGGTATGGTGGCATTCTCCTGTAGTCCCAGCTACTCAGAATGCTGAGGCAGGAGAGTGGCTTGTGACCAAGAGTTCAGGCTGCAGTGAGCTATGATCCTGTCACTGTACTCCAGCCTGAGCCTGGGTGACAGAGCAAGACCCTGTCTCTTAAAAAAAAAAAAAAAAAAAAAAGGAATTTTATTAGTAGCTGTGAAAGAAAATAAAGAAATACATAAAGTGCAGAAAAGCATAAGGAAAAAATGAAAATAGTCGTCCCCCACGTAGAGATGTCATCTTAACACTTTGATAATTACCTTTCCAGATGTTTTTCTGGAAATCGAAAGGTGTTTAAGGGTCGGTGAATATCACTTATGGGCTGTTAGGTAACCTACTTTTTACTTAATATATGAAGCTCTTTCTATGTTGATAAATAGATAATTTTTTACAGCTACAGAGTATTACATTTTGAATTTTCTATAATTTCTTGAAACTAATTAATGAGTGTTTGTATTATCAGTAGCACTTTGAAATCATTATGTATATATACTTATGCCTTGTCTAATTGTTTTCTGTCACTCTGATAGGTAAAATGTAGTGAACTGCATGTTTTTTGTTTTGTTTTGTTTTTTGTGTTTTATTTTGGTTTTTGAGACAGGGTCTTGCTCTGTCACCCTGGCTGGAGTGTAGTGATGAGAACACAGCTCACTGCAGCCTCAAACTCCTGGGCTTAACCAATCCTGCCACCTCTGCCTCCCAAGTAGCTGAGACCACAGGCGTGTGCCACCACATCTAGCTAACTTTTTAAATTTTTTTGAAGTGATGAAGTCTCACCATGTTGTCTAGACTCATTGCATTTTTTAAATTACATTTTTGTCCTCTTTTCACATTGTTGGTCATCTTTATTCTTTGATGAACTGCTTATTTTATCCCTAGCTTATTTTTTTATGGAGATAGTAATTTTTTCATATTGATCCTTAGAGCTTTTTATACATTGAAAATACTAGGGCTTTGTCATATATTTTATGTATTTCTCCCCCAATTTCTGTATCCTTTGGCTTTTCATTGTACTTTCCAGATAGAAATTATGTAGTTTAGTTTCCCGTTCTCTCATGATTCTGCCTTTGATTGCATGCTGACTTAGGAAGGTCTTTCTTATGTTAGGATTGTAAAGATATTGACCTGTACTTTGCTAGTATTTGTGGGTTTTGTATTTTACATTTAAATCTTAATGTAAGATTTAAATGTAAATCTTAAACATCTTAAACACATATAGTTTAAGGTGTGAGGGGAGATTTAACTAATCTGTTTTTTCCTTTTATTCCACTTATTAAACCCAAATGTTTAATCAGTTGTCCTAATATTGTTTAGTGAATAATAATTGCAAATAATATGTTTTTATATTTGCAAGGCAATTTCCTTCATCTTTATTCTTCTTTTAAAAAATTTCTGGACTATTCTACATTATCATCATCATCATCATTATTATTATTATTATTATTATTATTTGAGATGGAGTCTTGCTCTGTCGGCCAGTCTGGAGTGCAGTGACACGATCTCAGCTCACTGCAGCCTCTGCCTCCTGGGTTCAAGTGATTTGCCCACCTCAGGTGATCCACCCTCCTGGGACTCCCAAAGTGCTGGGATTACAGGCATGAGCCACCACACCCAGCCTATTCTACATTTTTTAAAGATTAATTCTAAAATCATTTTGCCAAGTAAAAGAAAATCTCATCAGAATTTTTATTGGAATTGGATTCACTTAAAGGTTATTTTAAGTGGGAAGAATCGATGCTTCAGGTTTTGAATTTTGTCATCCTAGAAGAGGAAGCATATTTTTCCAAAGCAGTAAGATTGAAACTAAGTCAGTTTTTTTGTAGCACATTTAGGATCTGTGAGGCAAAAATCGGTAGAAATATTAGAATGTAAGTATTAACCAGCACCAGAGGAAGAAAAGACTGCATTGTGGAACAAAAAAAGGAGAATAGATTTCAGAGAATTATAAAATTGTAGCGATTGATCTGTGTAGGCATTCTCCTAACAGCTCTCCAGCTAAGACTGGGCCACCTTGCAAAGCAGCATGTTCCCTTGGTAAATGGCTCTTATTTTTAAGAATGTCTTTATATAGAGCCAGAGTGCATACCAGTGTGATTTTGCCATTGCCTTCCAACTCCAGAAAGAAAACTAACTTTGCCTTCTCTAGTACATGAGCACCCTGGAGATACTAAAACTCTTATTCTGACTAAATGTCTTTCAAGAGCAGCCTCCAGATTTTTCTGCATTCTTGCTACCTTGTTAACTTGCAGTGCCTTACAGTTTACCATTGGCTGTCCTGAAATACCCTCTTAGAACTAAGATAATACAATTTGAAATCATGGGTAGAAATCATGAAATCATGGGTAGAAATAAAGAAGGTGGAAGAAGCAGCTAGGTTTCCAAAGCAGCAAAATGTCAGATACATTCTGAAGCAGCCAGTTTCCCCAGTGTCCCCACCCCACCCCGTATGGGGCTCACATTCTATTTTTCTCTTTGTCCTTTTTTTAAATTCTCAAGTATTGTGCAACAGCAAGTTGACTTTATCTGTTAATGTTCTTTCAGCCTTATAACGGTAACGACATAAATTGAAAAACACTAAATTAGAAAAATCAGGCATTAATACTTCCAGAAAAAACTGTGGTTTCACTTATAGTTGAGAAAACATTTACTAGACTCTCAGGAGCAACTAGGAAATGAATGTGGAAGTTACTCATGGTAGACCCTGGAGAAGGTGTTTCCCTGTGGAAGTGCACCTTCCACTCTCCAGTTACATCACTCTCCACCTACTTCACCTCCTTGAAGGGGAGTGCAAAATATTTGGTTGGGTGTGGGGGGAATTGGAGAGATTGATCAAAAGGTACAAAGTTTCAGTTAGGAGCAAGTTCAAGAGCTCCATTGTACAGCATGGTGACTACAGTTCATAACAGTGTATAGTATTCTTGAAAGATGCCCAAAGAGTAGATTTTAAATGTTCTCACTTCAAATGAATATGTCAGGTAATGCACATGAATTAGTGTGATTTAGCCATTCCACAATGTATACATGTTTCAGAACATCATGTTGTATACCATATATATATACAGTTTTTGTCAATTTAAACAGTAAATACAAATTTTGTATTTATAAATATACACTTATATTTATAAAACAAGAGGAAGCATTTTATGAGATTACTTATGTTATTTCACCATTTAATAGAAACTTCAGGCTGGACATGGTGGCTCACACTTGTAATCCTAGCACTTTTGGAGGTAGGGTGGCAGGGAGCAGATTGCATCGCATGAGGCCAGTCTGGGGAACATGCAGAAACTCTGTCTCTACTTAAAATTAGCGGGGCGTGGTGGCGTGTGCCTACTGTAGTCCTAGCTCTCTGGGAAGCTGAGGTGGGAGGATCACTTGAACCCAGGAAGTCGAGGATGCAGCGAGCCGTGACCATGATCATGTCACTGCACTGCAGCCTGGGTGAGAGAGTGAGACCCTATATCAAAAAAGAAAAGAAAAAAGAAACTTTAAATTGGCAAAATAAAAAGTAATGGGATCTGCTGCTATCTTTAAGGAAGTATTCTATTCTAAGAGCCTTTTGTGTGAAGTGATTTTGTATACTTCATAATAGCAACTGTCTGGATTTCAGTACCAGCTCCTCCTCTTCCTTGCCATCTATAAACCGGGGCTGGTGACATGTTAATCTCTACCTCTTAGGGTCAATATAAATACTGGCTATTGTTTTCATTGGTGGCAGCATCACCATCACCTTAGCTACTTGTTCAACTTTTGGGAACATCTTCTGGTACCGCCATCTCTGACTGTCTTTAAAGACTGATCTGCTGATGAGATTAATGTTGGCTAGGCTAATGCTAGAAAACTCCTCATATGATGAAGATGTTTACCGATTTTTCTTGTTGGCTATCAGTGGAATGGGTTATCAGTTTTCCATGTATGTTTTATTTAAAATTTTCTGTTAGCCGGGCGCGGTGGCTCATGCCTGTAATCCCAGCATTTTGGGAGGCTGAGGTGGGTGGATCACCTGAGGTCAGGAGTTCGAGAC